TAAATGACAACGAATTTTTTTATCTCAACACCTGTCCTGAGAGCACGTCTCTACATCTCTACCTGCATTCTGGAGTCAGGGAGAAAGTCAAAACGGACGACAAGACACTAGATCAGCTGTGTCCAACCCTTTGACTACAAGGACTTTTCAGCCTATCTGTGGTGGTGGGTATCATGAAAATTATGCACAAACCTTTTTTTCTTTAAGCTCCTCAGCTATCATTAGCAGTAGTGTATTTTATCTGTGGCCCAGGAGCATTCTTCTTCCAATGTGGCCCTGAGAAGCCAAAAGACTGGACACCTGTGCACTAGATCAAAAGGCTACTCCTTCTGGAAGCAATTGTAAAGAATTTCTGACATTATCTTGACATGAAAACCAATCGATAGTGAGACAGAATGCAAAATCTTCAAGAATTTTTCTTGTTGGTTTTTCTTTTTTGAGTCAAGGTGTTGCGTGTGGCCCAGGCTGGAATACACTGGTGAGATCACAGCTCAGTGCAGGCTCAAGTGCTCCTCCCTCCTCAGCCACAGTAGTAGGTAGGACTACAGATGTGCACAACCACCCCTGGCTACTATTTTTTTTTTTTTTTTGTAGAGACGGGGTCTCACTATGTTGTCCAGATTGGTCTCAAACTCCTTGACTCAAGTGATCCAGGACAGGATAACAGGCGTGAGCCACCACACCTGGCCATGTGCATGAACTTTTAAGACAAACACAGGGCCCCACAAAAGTTAAGGTTTTCCCACCTAATTTCCAGGAGATCTTTTGGTGCAAGGATGAGAAACCCTTAAAAGTACACAGAAAACTCCAAAGATTCAAGAGAGTTCATTCGGGCTGAGCCAGCCCACTGGGCAGACTGACCTTCAAACAAGGCCCACCCATGACATACACCAGATGGCTCTCCAAGAATCTCTCTAGTTCTCAGGGTCCCTAAGGTACTGGACAGAGCTAGGGAGGCAAACCCATTTGCTTCTTCCTGCAGGAAACCCCTTGAGGTCAAGACCCCACAATCAGACGAGGATGGAGTGGCTCACCCTCAGTCAACAGGCCAGACTCAAGGTGTTATAATGTCTTAACCAAGGGTGCGGGCCAGTAACCACTCTTTGTTAATTCTCCTTAACAGGGGTTCCTGGCAAGTCATTTCTCCCTCAGGCCTTCGGTTTCCTCACCTACAAGATGAGAGGGCTGGACCAGATGGCAATTCGGGAGGTAAGGGGATGTCCGCGTGCAGCCCACCCCGCCCAGCCCTGGTCCCTGACCCCCTTACCTCCAGGGTCCGTATCTCCTGCTGGGTGAGGTCCTTGGACACAGCGCACTTGGTGCGCAGCCCGCGCAGGCTGCCAATGGAGATGCCGATGAGCTTCTGGAGCTGCCCGCACTGCTGCAGCGCCCGGCTGGCCGCGGCCCCTGTGCCTCCCTACGCGATAGCCGCGTCACCCCCGCCACTGCCCTCCTTCTTCTCTCCCATTGCAGCCGAGCGCAGCGCCGCTCTATGCGGGCTGCAGCAGCCCAGGAGCGGAGCCCTGGGCGCCGGCGTCTAGGCAAGGAACCCCTGATTCGGGAGAGCTGGACCAGGAGCGCCCCTTGGCGCTGCCTTAGTCAGGACGCCGGTAGAGCTGGCAGCCAAGTCTGCGGATCCAGCCCTCAGACCCGCGGCGGTGGGGGCAAAAAACTGCAGCGGTGGGCGCAAAAAGCCGGGGCGGTGGGGGAAAGGTTGCGGACGCAAAAAGCTGCGGTGGCGGAGGCAAAAAGCTACGGTGATGGGCGCAAAAAGCCGTAAAAAGCCGCAGCATTGGGGGCAAAAAGCCGCGACGGCGGGGGCAAAAAGCCCGGGCGGTGGGGGCAAGAAGCCGGGGCAGGAAAAACCTGCGGCGACAGGGGAAAAAACTCGCGGCGGCGGGGGCCAAAAGCCGCGGCGGCAAAAACGGCGGGGGCCAAAAGCCGCGGCGGCAAAAAGCCGCAAAAAGCCGGGGCGGCGGGGGCAAGAAGCCGCGGCGGGAAAAACCTGCGGCGGCGGGGGCGAAAAGCCGTAAAAAGCCGCGGCGCCGGGGGCCAAAAGGCGGCAAAAAGCCGCGGCTGCGAGGGCAAAGATCCCCAAAAAGCCGCGGCAGCAGGGGCTAAATTCCGCGAGGCCGGGGGCAGAAAGCCGCGGTGGCGGGGGCAGAAAGCAACGGAGGCGGGGGCAAAAAGTCGAGGCGGCGGAGGCATAAAGCCGCAAAAACCCGCAGCAGCGGGGGCAAAAATCCATGGCGGCAAAAAGCCGCGTCGGCGGGGGCAAAGTAGTGGAAATGGGGTAGAAGGCCAGAACAGCTTGGCATTCCTGGAGTGTGATGTGGAAGGAAAAGTGCAGAGGAAGACAAACAAAGATGTAAGTTGGCTTGACTCAGTGCAGCTAAGAACGAAATGACCCTTGCCTCTTTTGTCTGGGCTAGAATCCGAGAAGGGAAAGCAGCAGATGCACTGGTTCCCAGGTTCTTGGCATCCTACAGAGAGAAACTTGTTTGAGCTAGGGTAGCGTTAAACACCCTTGTTCTTACTCTCC